ACTTCCAAGAGGACCTCTACCCTGCATTTGGGCGGGAGCTGAGGACTGGGCTTTCTAGTTCCTACGTACGCAGTGTGGGAATCTCTGGTCCTCCTTCCCCGCCCATGGCCAAAGTCTCAGCCCTTCCAGTTCTGCTCATTCCTCAGGACTCAGACTCACCAAGTCCCCCCAAGGTTCTCCCCGCTCAGACCACAGTGGGTCACAACGTCCTGATCCTGTGTTCCCTGGTCAGGGCTCAGAGGACCCACGTGCAGCTAGGCTGGCCTCTGGACAATGCCCTCTCCCGCTGAGGCCCAGCCCAGCTGCACCTGACTTGCAGTGTAATGGCATTCATTAACACGCCTGATAGATGCAGGTTGCTGGTTTTTCCCTTTCTAAGTTTAAAAAAAATTAAAATCCAAAAAACATTTTACTAAAGCATAACATACACCCAGAAAAGTGCACCCATTGTAAGTGTACCACTCACTACATTCTCCTAAAGTGAACTTATCTACGTAACCATCACCCAGCTCAAGGAAAAGGACAGGACCCCACAGACAAACTCAGTTTTAGAAATCTTGCCGTAGGCCAGATGAAGTTCAGTGCTAGTTTCCGTGCTGGGTTTTCTCATACTTCTAATCTGACATGGCCTGACAAGGTTTCATTGTCCTTTGCTGTGATGTGACATCGCACAGAGAAGATCTTGTCTCACCCTGGGTTGAAGGCCTCTAGAGGGCTGGACCCCAGCTATATGTCAGGGTCTCTGTAGGTATAGCCTGAATGACTGAATGAATTCAGACCAGGGCATGCAGGTGCCCAGCCCAGAGCTGGATGCTTTTAGGCCTCATTCTCTTTTTCAGATGTCACAGGAGGCCCAATGACCAGGGTCTCCAGTCAGGCACTACAGCCACATTATTACCTCTACCCTACAGAGACAGCCCTGGGATGTAAAAAGTGGTGATCAGCTCATTGATTCATCCAATAAGCATGGATTACACATTCAGCCTGGCCCAGGGATGGCACATAAGGCAGGCACAGTCCCTGACGTTGTGGAGAGAGCTCAGACACCCAACAGGTCAGGAACCAGCAAGAAACCCTCATAGAATTTGCCTTAACCAGCTGTCTCTGCTCTTCTGCAGGCCCTGCCATCCCGGTGGGCGTGGACGTACAGGTGGAGAGCCTGGACAGCATCTCCGAGGTGGACATGGTATGCAGCGGCCTCCAGTGACACAGCGTGAGAGCCTGTAGTGTAGTGGGCCTCGGTGGTGCAGGCTGTGCCTGTGTGGGCAGAGCGGGAGCTGGAGGTGATAAAATGGGCGCTTGGAAGTCGGCCCTGGAGCAGTAAAATCTAAAGCGGGCATTCTCGCTGCGTGGGTAAAAATAACCTAAGGAGTTGGTTAAATGTGGGTTTCTGGGCCCCATTTCACACTTCCTGATTCAGAATCTCTGGGAGTGATACTTTGCATTTTCAACACACTCCACAAATAATGCAAGTGATCAGGCGAACCACACCTGGTGGGGTACTGGAGGTGGACAGTTTCAGGCTGAAATTTTGCAGCTTTCTGATGTTCAGTTCCTGCTGCAAGTGCAGTCCCCCTACTCACTTTGTGGCAGTGTCCCCCACTCCATGTCTACCCCAATTCTACCACCACAGGCCTGGGTGTCCTGCAAGGCTCACAGTGGAGAGGTGTGCCCCCCACCCCAGGGCCCCAGCCTCCTCTCTTCCTTCTTCTGTATGCCTCTCTTTCAGTTTGCAAACTTCCTCTTTCTTCTGCCTCAGGGATCTTGAGCATGCTTCAGCTCTGGCCCTCCCCATAGCTATCTCCTTCTTATCCTTCAGGACTTAGCTAAAATGAGACTTCTTCAAAGAGGCTTCCCTGACCTCCTGATCTAAAGAATTTCTGTTTTTTCTTCATAGCCTACATCATCATTTATAATTGTGCTAGATATTTATTTGGGGAGTTTTCTTATATATTGGTTGTCTTCCATGCTTGACTATAAGCTCCATGAATGCAGGGACTCATGTTTTTCTTTACCCCAATATCTCCAAGTCTAGTCCAGTGTGGTCCCCCAGGGGCCCTGAAAATGTGTGGAATAAATAAAAGTCGGGGAGGCTCCACTTGCCAGCACTGCATCCCACTTGCAATGCTGTCATCTGCCCTTGAAGAGTGGGAACGCCCCTTGCTCCTAACGGACCCAGCATGGCAGAGCTGATATGATTGATACTGAGGTTGTACACCCCCCATAGCTCCAGCACCTGGTAAAATATGGGGCCCAGGTGTGAAAGGTGCAGGTATGACAGTTTCCAAGATGCTAGATTTTACATTGCCAGCCCCTTTGGATATCCAACAGCTGAGCCCAGTTCCAGAACCAGCTGTGTCTAGAACAGCCTGGCTGCCCTAGACTGAATCAACCCAGATGTCTGTGCTGAGTGTGAAGACTTTGTCCTGTGTGGCTCAGGATCACAGGGAGAGGTATCTAGAATGACCTGCCTCTCACAGAGCAACCACCAACCTGTGGGAAGGCAGGTGGACTCCAGCAGTAGGTAGGTAACATCCAAGGTAGCCATACACAGCTGGTGTTTGTGAATCTGCACTTCCCCTGGGCAATGGCCCTCAGAGCCTGCTCTTCAGCTTTGTGACCGAGAAGGGAAATAGCCAGAAGGGGCATTTGGCTGGTCTCTTCCTACTCAGGTATTGGCTGCTCTCCGTGTGTGTGGAGGGGGAGTTCCTGGCAGCTGCTGATGCACTGGGAGCCAGGATCAGTCTAGGGACAGACTCTCATGCATGCACTATCCCAGTGCTCACTCATTCTTTCCTCTCTTCCTGGGGCTCCCTCTGGGCCCACCACAACCACGAACTCTTTCCAGCCTTCCTCCACCCAGAAGAGGATCTTTTGGGCAGTTATTTTTCCATTTGCACCTGTGTCAGCTTTGGCTATGGGGAAGGACCAAACTCTTAAGGAATCAACCATGCAGGCAAGGAGACACTTTTGAACAAGGTAAGATTTCAGGCAGAAATTATAGTAGGTATATTTTTGTCTGGTCTCACCCCGGCTCCCACAGGACTTCACTATGACCCTGTACCTGCGGCATTACTGGAAGGATGAGAGGCTAGCTTTCTCCAGCGCCAGCAACAAGAGCATGACCTTCGATGGCCGGCTGGTGAAGAAGATCTGGGTCCCTGATGTCTTCTTTGTTCACTCCAAAAGATCGTTCACTCATGACACCACCACTGACAACATCATGCTGAGGGTGTTCCCAGATGGACACGTGCTGTACAGCATGAGGTAGCTGTCTGGGGGCCATTGTTCCTCTGTCCCACAAGCCAATATGTGACTCTGGGTTGTCTAGGATTACGGTCACTGCCATGTGCAACATGGACTTCAGCCACTTTCCCCTGGACTCCCAGACCTGTTCTTTGGAGCTGGAGAGCTGTAAGTATCAGCATTCCTAATTCCTTCACTTTAGTCAAATTAACTTGTTTTCCTCTTCCCAAAGATGCCTATACAGATGAAGATCTAATGCTGTACTGGAAGAATGGGGATGAATCCCTAAAAACAGATGAGAAGATCTCCTTGTCTCAGTTTCTGATTCAGAAATTTCACACAACTTCCAGGCTGGCCTTCTACAGCAGCACTGGTAGCTATCTTTTGCCACAATCTGATTCAAATGAACCTCATTGGCTTCTTCCTGCATCCCCTAGGCTGGTACAACCGTCTGTACATTAACTTCACGTTGCGTCGCCACATCTTCTTCTTCTTGCTCCAAACATATTTCCCTGCCACTCTGATGGTCATGCTGTCCTGGGTGTCCTTCTGGATCGACCGCAGAGCTGTGCCTGCCAGAGTTTCACTGGGTAAAAGCATTTCATAAGGTGTGGTAGGGTGGGTCAGCAGCCCAACTAAGGCCGGGTGTTGCAGGTATCACGACGGTGCTGACCATGACCACCATCATCACGGGCGTGAATGCCTCCATGCCGCGCGTCTCCTACGTCAAGGCCGTGGACATCTACCTCTGGGTCAGCTTTGTGTTCGTGTTCCTCTCGGTGCTGGAGTATGCGGCTGTCAACTACCTGACCACCGTGCAGGAGCGCAAGGAACGGAAGCTGCGGGAGAAGGTGAGAGGGCTTCTTCGGCCCTTGTCTAAGTCTTAATGATGTTCTTTGTGCTTGCTGCCCATAGTTCCCGTGCATGTGTGGAATGCTTCATTCAAAAACCATGATGCTGGATGGAAGCTACAGTGAGTCTGAGGCCAACAGCCTGGCTGGGTACCCCAGAAGCCATATCCTGACAGAAGAAGAAAGGCAAGACAAAATAGTGGTCCACCTGGGCCTGAGTGGTGAAGCCAACGCTGCCAGAAAGAAGGGGCTTCTGAAGGGCCAGACGGGTTTTCGTATCTTCCAGAATACCCATGCCATTGACAAATACTCTAGGTTGATATTCCCTGCCTCCTACATATTTTTCAACTTAATTTATTGGTCAGTGTTTTCCTAGGGGCTCCAAGGCTGTTCCTAGAAGAGGGCATAGACATCGAGGGGGCCTGGCCAGTCATTGACAGACGGACTTGTTGACCACACGCCCCTCACCAAACAATGCAGCAGCTACTGGACCACCCTGAGCAGCACTCATCTCTCAGAGAAGCCCAGGAGCCTTCCAGCTGCCCTGACCCCAGACCCCGTGGGGCTGCTCCATGTTCATGCTGTCTCGCGTCACACTTCACATCTCTCTGGGACCTTCTGTTCTTGTGTGTGAACTAATTCACAAGAACTCCCCTCCTATAAACAAGGATTCAAATGCCTCCTAGACATTCTTAGACCCTCAGATTGCCTAGGAGTCAGTTGTGGAGGGAAAAGGAAAAACTGAAGTACAAGCTTAGGGGCATTCTGGATAGGAGATAGGAAATTAAGAACAAAAAACACCCTGTAAACCCATTGAACTTGATTAAGTGCCTACCTAGAAGGGAAAAGAGCTGAGATCCCAGACAGGAAATGATTTGGCCTGTGGGAGTATGGCAACCCACAGGATTCTGCAATATTAGAGGAGATTATTCATTTATCCATCCATTCAACCATTCATTAAATATTGAGGTCCCACTCTGTGCCAGGTACGGTAGAAATGAGAAAATAGTCTCTTTCCTTAGAGATCTTCTCTAAGTTGTGCTCATTCTACATATGGCATGATGTACTTCTGCTCTTTCCCCTCCTTCAACCCCGCTTACCCCACAGACCCATTCTGTTTGCTGTTGCTTTTACTCTTAGGCATATAAGGCAGGGTCCAGGAGAGGCCAGGTCCAGAACTTTCAACTATCCTCCTCCAGTGAAGTTACACAGATAGCACTAATTTTGCCCAGCAATGACATGTAGCAATGTGCATGGAGTATTGCCAGCCAGAGAAACTTACCCAGGCTCACCACGGTGTACAGTTTTTTTATTGGGGTCGGTCATGGATTTATAGCTGATTGCCCACATGGCTGACTTTAGTCTTTTGCCCCTCCAGAGGTTAAGCTGGTACCTTGAGGTCCAGGGCACCTATCATAAATCACATTGTTGGCATAGACTATCTGGTGTGGCCCAAGGCCCCAGTAGACAAAGACCCTTCTATCTCACAGGACATTCCAAGGGCATAGAGGTTGCTTCCTAGTAAAGGTTAGTCCTTTACTACACAGCAACTCTTGTCAATTCCCTATTGTTAATGTTAATTGCGGTGTTACTATTATATATTCAGGCAATAAACATTTTAAAGTATCTCTGCACTAGGTACATTGGGGTCCAAATTAAGAATAAGAGTAGTCGAAGCTCTCAGAGAAGGAACTAGTAAAGGAAATACCACACAAATATCTATAATATAAGATTAAGAGTGTTTAGTGCCTCAGTAATAGTTCAGTGTGAGATGGGAATTCCAAGGGAGGAAAAACAGTCCCACCAGGGAGACAGACCTCATGGAGAAAGCAGCCCTGAGATGCCCCTTGAAGGTCAGGATTTTAAGAAGAAGAAATGGAGCAGAATGCATCCTAGATCTGGGCTGTCTCATATGGTAGCCACTAGCCACATGTCTATTTAAATTTAAATTAGTAAAAATTAAAAATATTAGCCAGGTGTGGTGGTGTGTGCCTGGGGTTCTAGCTACTCAGGAGGCTGAGGCGGGAGGATTGCTTGAGCCCAGGAATTCCAGGCTGCCGTGAGCTGTGATCAAGCCACTGCAGTCCAGCCTGAGTGACAGAGCGAGACCCTATCTCTAAAATAATAATTATTATTATTTAAATTAGTTGAAGTTAAATAAAATTGAAAACTCAGTTCCTTGGTTACACCATCCACACTCAAGTGGGCTTAGTAAGCACAGTTGCTAGTAGCTACTGCACTGGGCTGGGCAGCCTAAAGACCAGGAAGCTCTACCAGCCAAGAGACCAGCTTGAGCGGACGCATGGGGAGAATGGGAAGGTTTGCCATTGCAGAGAACAGGGTTTGTGGGCAAGTCATTCATTTTGGCAGGATCCTAGGCTGTGATAAGAGGAGGTGAGCGACTAGCTTTTTCCACAACACTAGGGATCAAGGCAGGTCCCCACCATGCCGGTGCTTATGAGGACAGCTTCCCCACTATGGAGTTGCTGGACCCAAGACTACTAGATTTCCCAGTCTCACAGACCAATGAAGAACAAAAATGCATAAATATGGGTAATTGGGTGGTACAGGGCATCTGGACTTGTTTAGAAACCTTTTTTTCTTTTCTGAGACAGAGTTTCACTCTTGTTGCTCAGGCTGGAGTGCAATGGCTTGATCTTGGCTCACCACAACCTCTGCCTCCCGGGTTCAAGCAATTCTCCTGCCTCAGCCCTGGAGTAGCTGGGATTACAGGCATGCGCCACCATGCCTGGCTAACTTTTGTATTTTTTAGTAGAGATGGGGTTTCTCCATGTTAGTCAGCCTGGTCTTGAACTCCTGACCTCAGGTGATCCGCCTGCCTCAGCCTCCCAAAGTGCTGTGATTACAGGCGTGAGCCACCACACCCGGCCAGAAACCTTTTATCTATAGAGACTCTCCCAGGCCACAGTGCTGCTCGAAGAATGATAATTCTATTGTCATTAAATATATCATATTGCTTTGCTTGTAAGTCTTATTTAATTCCAACCCTTCTCTGCTTCTGACTGCATTGTTTTCATGCATTATGGCTCATATAACATAGTTGCCTGTTCACAAATTAAAACAAATATTTATTTTTGCTAGCTTCTATGTTAAACTGGAGTTAATTCTATAGCAGACATATTTAGAATCATAAACAGTGTTTTATCATGCAGGGCCATGATACAATGACACCATTGTATTTAGCATTGCCTTATTACAGTATACTAGTCTGACACTACTTGAGAAAAGTAGGAAATTTAAAGAGGTAAAGTGGAGACAACATTGGTAGGAGTAGAAAACAGGAACTAAGGAAATAGTGAGAACATGGGATGATTCACCCTGGAGGCAGGAAGACAGAGAAGCAAACACAATTGTTATCAGGAATGCATGAATGATACTTTACTTCACTGAATCTAAGACATGGTGAAATGTAAGATGCACCCATATTTTATGTACTGAGAAAAAATACTAACAATCAAATTCTGGAATGCCAATGATTATAATATGAATCCTGATTTCACCAATATGAAACTGTGAAAAAATGTTAATGTTACAATAAAAGAAATGGGTTTTATACAAAAACTGGTGATTGGACATACTTCATTGACACCAAG